CATCCCTGACTCCTGACTCCTCTCAGCATCCATCTTATTTTCCCTGCCTATGCCCAGAACTGCTATATATAATGTGCAGGTTATACACTACAAAATTCTGAGATGTCATTTATATTGTAGACCCAGTGGATTTGCTTATTTACTGCAACAGGTTTTAGGAAGATAGAAGTAAAGTTTTTAAAAGAAGAGACACTTTTTCCTAATTTATGCAAAAAGACTTTTTTTTTTTTTTTTTTTTTTTTGAGACAAGGTCTCGCTCTGTTGCCCAGGCTGGAGTGCAGTGGCACAATATCAGCTCACTGCAGCCTCTCGACCTTCCAGGGTCAAGCGATCCTCCCTCCTCAGCCTCTCTAGTGGCTGGGACTACAGGCAGGCACCATCACTCCTGGCTAATTTTTTTTTTTTTTAAATTTTTTGTAGAGACAGGGTTTTGTCATGTTGCCCAAACTGGTCTCGAACTCCTAGGCTCAAGCGATCCAACTGCCTCAGCCTCCCAAAGTGCTGGGATAACAGATGTGAGCCACCGTGCCCGGCCACAGAGGCATTATTTTTAGCAGGGTGGGCGGTGGATTGTAGCCCTTCTGTCTCTTCCTCGCATTCTGGTAGTTGGTCCCATGGCATTGTTCTGTTGTATGCTCAGCACTACTCCAGTGCCCTGCCTGTGGCTGAAAGTGTAGAAGCAGCCTCAGTCAACCTCTCCTCCCCCAGAAATACTGTCACAGAGCCATAGTCATTCTTCATGGTAGTTTACCTTGGAGTCATATGTGTGTTATTCATAATTGTATTTCCAGTGCTTAGTGCACAATAGGTGCTCAGCATGTTTATTGATTTGAATTGTTATCTTAGCTTTGACTCTGTATTTGGGCCTCTGCATTGTGTCCTCAGTTGTCCTTAATGATACATGACCCAGGGCTGATTTATCCAAATGCTGACCTTGCCCTCTCTTTCATGGAGTCACAGATCACCCTTCATATGGTACCTTTGTTCTGATAATACTAATTGTCATTATTGTTATTTTGATAATAATAGCTGCCATTGATTGATCACTTACTTTGTGTCAAGCATTGTGCTTAGCAATTTATGTAAATTATTTCATTTAATCCTCCCACAATATCTATAGGAGGTAGGTACTATTTTACAATGAGGAACCTGAGTTACTGAGAAGTTACATTACTTACCTGAGGTCATACAGCTAGTAAATGTCAAAGCTGACCTTTAAAACCAGTTCTGTCTGACTTCAAAGCTCTCTCAAGTGCCCTTTTGGTTATCTGGGGCCTTCCTGACAAGTGACTGTGCTGTAGTGGACTGATTATTTGTCTGCCCAGACTTTCTTCCTTTGGGCAGCTACTCTGTCCAATTCATGTGGTTTGGGTGGAGTTGACACTACCCAGGGATGATCATGTGATTCAGCCTTGGCCAATCCGAGCAGTCCCTCCACTTGACCAAGGGATTGGCTCAGGGGTTAGCATGTGATCCAGTCTGGCTCAATGGGACTCTTCTGCTGGCATTTAGGAAAGGGGGAGCTCTTCCTCTGGGATTTAACCTGGAGCGATGTAACCTGGAGCTACTGGTGGTCATTTTTCCCTGCTCCATGGAGGAAGCCGCAATACAAGAGAATGGGACCGTGCAGTGAGAAGCAGCACTGCACGGTGGTGAGAGCACACTCAGCATTGTTTGAAGTGCAGGAGTCAGCTGTGCCAGGACTTCTCGATTATGTGAGCCAATGTGTTCCTTTTGTTGTTGTTTGTCACATTTTAACTGTTTCTTTTTTCACTGTAGAATACTGGGATCTTCAGTGGCAGGAGGAGTAATCAGAAGACGGAGATGAATTTTAACACTATTTTGGAGGAGATTCTTATTAAAAGGTCACAGCAGAAAAAGAAGACATCGCCCTTAAACTACAAAGAGAGACTTTTTGTACTTACAAAGTCCATGCTAACCTACTATGAGGGTCGAGCAGAGGTAAGAGACAATCACGATTTACTTTTCTGCTTTTCTAATGTTTCTCCTTTTTTTCTTTTAACAGAAGAAATACAGAAAGGGGTTTATTGATGTTTCAAAAATCAAGTGTGTGGAAATAGTGAAGAATGATGATGGTGTCATTCCCTGTCAAAATAAGTATCCATTTCAGGTGAGCTGGTGTATTTTTGTGGCAGTGCAGTGCTTCACCAATTCCATCTTTTGTTTTATTTTAGGTTGTTCATGATGCTAACACACTTTACATTTTTGCACCTAGTCCACAAAGCAGGGACCTGTGGGTGAAGAAGTTAAAAGAAGGTAAAACTCAATGAAATATTACTCTGTATATATCACTATTAATTACTATATCTGTGAATTACAGAAATAAAGAACAACAATAATATTATGATTAAATATCATCCTAAATTCTGGACAGATGGAAGTTATCAGTGTTGTAGACAAACTGAAAAATTAGCACCCGGATGTGAAAAATACAATCTTTTTGAGAGCAGTAAGTATTCATTTTATTCCATAATTATATTGTTTTAATCTGTTTTTGTTGTTGGCATTTTCAGGTATAAGAAAAGCACTACCTCCAGCACCAGAAACAAAGAAGGTAGGTGGTCTTTAGCTTTTGATAGTTAATCTCTAAACTTTCAAATGTTATCTTCCTTGTCTAGCGAAGGCCTCCCCCACCAATTCCACTAGAAGAAGAAGATAATAGTGAAGAAATCGTTGTAGCCATGTATGATTTCCAAGCAGCAGAAGGACATGATCTCAGATTAGAGAGAGGCCAAGAGTATCTCATTTTAGAAAAGAATGATGTTCATTGGTGGAGAGCAAGAGATAAATATGGGTAAGTATTCCCTCTATGTGTGTGATATGCAGAAGTTTACCTAAAGTATTTTTCTTATTTCTAGGAATGAAGGATATATCCCAAGTAATTACGTAACGGGAAAGAAATCAAACAACTTAGATCAATATGAGTAAGTAAATGTTTATTTTGTGAATGTGGAAAGAGGCCTGAAATGTATTGTTTTTTCTGTTCAGATGGTATTGCAGAAATATGAATAGAAGCAAGGCAGAGCAACTCCTCCGCAGTGAAGTAAGTGTTTGTACTTGTGGGTTTGGCTTAAGTAAAAAAAATTTTTTCTGAACTTGGATTTTAGGATAAAGAAGGTGGTTTTATGGTAAGGGATTCCAGTCAACCAGGCTTGTACACAGTCTCCCTTTATACCAAGTTTGGAGGGTGAGTAATCCTGCCATTTTTTTTTATAATTTTTGGTTCTGACACATTTTGATTTTTGTTCTAGAGAAGGTTCATCGGGTTTTAGGCATTATCATATAAAGGAAACAACAACATCTCCAAAGAAGTATTACCTAGCTGAAAAACATGCTTTTGGCTCCATTCCTGAGATTATTGAATATCATAAGCACAATGCAGCAGGTAAGTGAGCTGTGAAAACCTACTTCAAATATAGTTTGACTGCAACGCTTTCTTTGATTATTAGGACTTGTCACCAGGCTTCGGTACCCAGTTAGTGTGAAAGGGAAGAATGCACCCACCACTGCAGGATTCAGCTATGGTAACTCTTATTTTGTGGTTGCATGAGCTAATAAATATGAACACTTTCACTTTCTGTCCTGCAGAGAAATGGGAGATTAACCCTTCAGAACTGACCTTTATGAGGGAATTGGGAAGTGGACTGTTTGGAGTGGTGAGGCTTGGCAAATGGCGAGCCCAGTACAAAGTCGCAATCAAAGCTATTCGGGAAGGTGCAATGTGCGAGGAGGACTTTATAGAAGAAGCTAAAGTGATGATGTAAGTTGCTATCATCTTTCTGGCTCATCTTTTATAGTAACTATATATATGTCTTCCTTCCCAGGAAACTGACACACCCGAAGTTAGTGCAGCTTTATGGTGTGTGCACCCAGCAGAAACCAATATACATTGTTACTGAGTTCATGGAAAGGGGCTGCCTTCTGAATTTCCTCCGACAGAGACAAGGTCATTTCAGTAGAGACGTACTGCTGAGCATGTGTCAGGATGTGTGTGAAGGGATGGAGTATCTGGAGAGAAACAGCTTCATCCACAGAGATCTGGTAACCCTAGCCACCCATATTCCCACTCATTGAACTAATATACCATCATAATGTTGTTTTCCAGGCTGCCAGAAATTGTCTAGTAAGTGAGGCGGGAGTTGTAAAAGTATCTGATTTTGGAATGGCCAGGTATGTCCAAGTATACGTGGTTTTAGGTGATGGAGGTGTAAACCCATGGTGTGTCTTACTCTAGGTATGTTCTGGATGATCAGTACACAAGTTCTTCTGGTGCTAAGTTTCCTGTGAAGTGGTGTCCACCTGAAGTGTTTAATTACAGCCGCTTCAGCAGCAAATCAGATGTCTGGTCATTTGGTAAGATCCATGTTTCCTCATGTCCGTCCGCCACATCCATTTGGTAATCCTTATCCTTTTCCAGGTGTTTTAATGTGGGAAGTATTCACGGAAGGCAGAATGCCTTTTGAAAAATACACCAATTATGAAGTGGTAACCATGGTTACTCGAGGCCACCGACTCTACCAGCCGAAGTTGGCGTCCAACTATGTGTATGAGGTGATGCTGAGATGTTGGCAGGAGGTATAGATTTTTTGTGTGCTTTCTTTTTGAATACCCACAGCTTCTCTTTGACTTTTAATTGTAGAAACCAGAGGGAAGGCCTTCTTTCGAAGATCTGCTGCGCACAATAGATGAACTAGTTGAATGTGAAGAAACTTTTGGAAGATAAGTGATGTGTGACCAGTGGCTCCCAGATTCCCAAGCACAAGGAAGGATGGGCATTTTGTGGCTTTTAATTTATTGAGCACTTGGACATGTAGATCATTTTACTTATACAGTGGAAACACATAAATAATTTGCTTCTAGACCAGCCTCTGTCTAGACTTGCTTCTAGACAGAATCTCCCAGAGTGTGGAAATGTTGCCTTAGAAATGGTGATTAAAATCACTCATTTCTATTCATTCCTCAGGCACTTGAGTGACAGTTGTTTACCAGGCACTGTGTGTAGCCCCAGGGTTTGGCCATTCAGGGGTGCACACATGGGACCATGTTAGCTGATGCCAGTTGAAGGCCAGGGTATTTGGGAAGGGGAAGGGTATTAGAGTCATGACCAAGCAACCCTTCTTTTTCCCTTTGACTTCTACAGAAATCTGGGCCTGAGACATTGTCTACAATTGGGTTCTAGATACATCAGGAACCCATCTTGGATAAATAAATACCTATCTTTTGTTTTGAAAACATCTCAGTTTTCAAGACTGCTCTTAGTATTACATGAACAATATTTGTATGCTGTATATATTGTAAATATATATAATATATAAAGTTATATATTTATGAGAAACACGAATTGTCTTTTAATTGAAACTTTTAATCCTGTAGTATAGGAGTTCACCTTCTTAGGACTAGAGACTGTGCCTTATAGCTGTTAATTCATTTCCCCCTGAACATCAAATATGCCTGAAGAGAAGAAAGTCTAGATTCTTCTATGAGTAACGCCCCCTCCTCACTCAGGTAAATGTGTCTGGGGATGCCTGTCCAGCTTAACCACGTGCATTTGGCCTATGTAATCCTGCCCATGGTGGCCGCAGCTAATCAGAATCAGATGGAAAATTAAACCGGGTAATCTACTTCTAAGCCTTAAGAATATTCCCTGGGACACAGACACTATAATTGGAAGTGCTGAGCTCTGGGGCAGAAGGATCAGGTGACCTTCGCAACAAAGTTTGCCCCCACCTCACATAGGACCCGGAAGCAGCCTGAGCTGTGGCGGAGGATCCAGGAAGCTACGGAGAGAAGCAGCCAGCATGGTGTTCCGTGCCTCCCGGACGTTTTTCAGGAGGCCTGGTTGGACTTGGGTTCCTGGATGGTGGGATTGTTGTACAGCCTCTCAGGAGACCCTGCTGTCAAGACTGTGTGTGTGGATTTCTCACCCTTAGAAGCTCTACTAAGACATCAACGGAATTAGGGCCTTCCTTTTTGCCTTGTGAGCGCCAAGGAAAAGAAACTATCTCGGTCACGTGAGCGCCAGCGAAAAGAAACTGTATCAGTCATCCAGAGACCGTTTATTGCCCAACACGTTATTCTTGCTGTTGGTGGGGTAACTAGCCGAGGAAGACACAGCGCCTTCCCTTCAGGAGTTGCGTCTCCTCTGCAGGCCACGATGGTCTGCTCTGGAGCATTGGGTGAACACACAGGCTGGCTGCTCTGGGCAGCGCCTTCACTCTGACCCTGGAGAACCATTTCATTTCATCCTGGTCAGTCTAGAGTCTGTGCACCAGGCAGTCCATCCACTGAAGGCTGTGTTTATTCTTTTCCTGTGCCCCTCATAATGGAAGAAAGTAAACTGCTTATCCCGAGCCTTATCACAATCTGCCACATTCCTTCTTGTCTACCT